TGAGCAGTTTGGGCTGAAGATCTCTCATAAGGTGAAGTCAGATGTTGGCTGGGGCTACACTCAACTGAAGGTTTGACTGGGGCTAGAGAATCTTTCCAGGGTGGCTTGTTCACATGACTGGCAAGGTGATGCTGGTTGTTGACTAGAGGCATCAGCCCCTCTCCACATGGGCCTCTCCACAGAGCTGCTTGAATGTCCTCGAGGCATGGCAGCTAATTTTCGACCTAGCCTCAGAAACTATACACCATTACTACTGCTGCATTCTGTTGGTCAAAAGGCAGGAAAAATGCATCTCACCTTTTGATAAAGGAATGTCAACATTTCATTGTAAAATTGGAAAATAAATTCCCAAAGTGCCCAACACTTGTATAGCACTGTACGGCTTTTTTAAAATGCCCTATTTTTCAGATGAGGAAATTGAATCTCAGAGAGGTGGAGTAGCTAGCCTGAGGTCTCATGTCTGGTGAGAAGGATGAAAGCCCGGTTCTTTTGACTCCTACTATATGCTAGTGAAGCCTATCCAAGTTATCTCCTCCTATCTCCCATATGCTATTGTAACTAAGAATCACACTGGGTTTTTTGTGTCTCCAGCATTTTCAGGATACATGGGGCTCTCTTCATTCAGGGGCTTTAGATATGTCCTTATGTGGTATCTCCCTATAACTTGTCATTTTATTGAGTTAGGCTGTAGGTCTTATGGAAGTACATTTCAACTAACTAGAATCTTTCTTACAAAAGTGCTACATCAATGAAAAATGACACATTTTCCAATATTGTTCATGTCATTTGCTTCAAAAATCTCAGAGACAATAACATTGCAATATATGTGTTCTTATTCTGTTTGATTATCCAGGTATTATTACATCTTATCTGTCTTTAAACAGGAAATAAGTAATCACTGCTTGCTTTCAGTAGTTTCCATATTACTTGGTCATCATAAAAAGGAGGTTTTATCATTTTTGATGTTCCGCCTGCCAGAATTAAAATCCAGCTGCCATAATCATTTTCTGTTATTCTTGGTTTCAGGTAAAACTTCCTTTTCCTGTAGATCAAATCACAGATCTTCCAAGGAACGATTTCCAGATGATGATTAAAATGCACAAGCTAACCTCAGAACAGTTAGAGTTTATTCATGATGTCCGACGGCGCAGCAAGAACCGCATCGCGGCCCAGCGCTGCCGCAAAAGGAAACTGGACTGTATTCAGAATTTAGAATGTGAAATCCGCAAATTGGTGAGTTGACCCATCCATTGTGATCAGCAACCTCAACCCTTCTCTTTTTTTCTCTACTGTCCAGGTGTGTGAGAAAGAGAAACTGTTGTCAGAGAGGAATCAACTGAAAGCATGCATGGGGGAACTGTTGGACAACTTCTCCTGCCTTTCCCAGGAAGTTTGCCGAGACATCCAGAGCCCCGAGCAGATCCAGGCCCTGCATCGGTATTGCCCTGTCCTCAGACCCATGGACTTGCCCACGGCCTCCAGTATTAACCCTGCGCCCTTGGGTGCTGAGCAGAACATTGCGGCCTCCCAATGCGCAGTGGGGGAAAACGTGCCCTGCTGCTTGGAGCCAGGCGCGGCTCCCCCCGGACCCCCCTGGGCACCCAGCAACACCTCCGAGAATTGTACCTCTGGGAGGAGACTAGAAGGCACTGACCCGGGAACCTTCTCAGAGAGAGGACCTCCTCTTGAACCCAGGAGCCAAACAGTGACCGTGGACTTCTGCCAGGAAATGACTGATAAGTGTACAACTGACGAACAGCCCAGGAAAGATTATACCTAGTGACTCGGCTCTGCCTCCCAGTCCGCACACCTCTCCCATCCAGGCGTTCTTCAGTCAGCCTGTGGCACTGTTCATCTGCTGTCCCGAAGAAACCGAGAACACATTTGGTGCACACTACAGCGGTCTTAGCAGCAATACTGTTCCGAAGTATCCTCTCCTCTTCTCGAGCAGGAGTGATAGTTACCTTCACAATGGTGCTACCCCTTGCCCAGGCAAGGAAAGACAGCAGTGATGACACTGTCTGTCTGTGGCTCAATTTCAGTCTTCACAGGGATAGACTACAACACCTCTAGGCCCCAACCACGGATTTTTTTTCTCAGTGGCCCATGTCACAAACCCTATCTCAGGAATTTCTTCTGAATGTTCAATTTTTTTCATTGAAGACAGCTTCTATACACATCAAAGTTTTATAGCTAGACTGTACATATTATATATAATATATATATAAAATATATATATATATATATATATATCCATATGCAAAAGTCCTGCATGCCTCAACTTTCTCATCCTAAAACTGGAAACTTATTTCTCATTTAGAAACAGGTTCCAACATTCCTCTTCTTTTGTCTCTGATGCTAGAACTAGTTTGGTAACTGTTAACATGGTCATTTTTCTTGCTTCACAGTTCAATTTTCAATTCGTACTTATTTATGGACAAAATTCAGTGTTGGAAGCTTTTTCCCAAGGTTTTATTTCAGATTTCTTTTTCGTTTGGTTTGGTTTTGGCACCTCCAAGTGGTGTCATTTGAGCATTGTAGGTTTGTTTTTTGTTTGTTTGGGGGGTTTTGTTTGTTTTTGTTTTTGTTTTTGTTTTCCTTGCAGATACTGTACAGTAATGGTCAACTTTGCCACTTGCACTGAGTTTTGGGTCAAACCTATTTTCTTAAATGAAGTTGTAACTTCGGTATAACTCAAGTATACTGTATATTCTTTGCTTTTAGTTAAAAAAGTAAAACATTTTAGCTAATTAAAAAGCACTCAGGTGATAATTATGTAGGAAAAACAATCTTGCCAAATAATGAATTCATCCTAGGATGTGTAGACAATAATCTGCTTGAATATTTTTATATTTCACCTCCTCCCCACCTTTCCCTAAGCAAAGTTTAAACGCAGATAGAGAGTTCAGAGTTGATGCTGGATGTTCAGATTCCTAAGTGGGGAGAGAGTTTGGACATCTCACTCAAAAGTACATCAGAAAAACAGGAATCCGTGATTTTATACCAGAACTCAGCAGGCATTGGCTCCTAGAAATCAAGTTAGAAAGTTTTCACCCAGGGAGTAAGTCCCATTCATTTCAACACGTCCTGAGGCCTCGGCTTGCTCTTGGAAGTGTTGTGCAGTAGGACCTGCTCCCCTGAAGGACGGGGCCAACCAGCCACTGGCTTTCCTGCCCAGGCTTGGCCTCCCAGGACATCTGGCCTGAGGGGATTTGAATCACAGCCCCGAAGGTCCTGCCTTCACCCCATTGGGAGAGAGCAGGGCATCCTGGCATCTGCGATCCATCCCTGACACAGGCTGACACATTCTTTCTCCTTTCCTTCTCCAAAGGCTTGGAGTTTTCTTCTGAGGTTTTTCTGCCAGTGTCTTGTCTGAAGGCAGACTTCATTCTGAGGCTTTGGACAAGCTATCACCGGGAACCCTCCCTGTCCCCTTCCCGAATCACACACATACCCTACCCTCACCTGATGATAATTTTCTCTTCTTGCTGCAAAACTGGTTGGCTTGCAACCCAGAGAGAGCAGCTTCCCTTGGCTCTGGGGCCGTGTTGGCCCCAGCCACGTTTACAGGAAGGTGTGCCCCAGAGGAGGAGGAATCAGCTCCCTCGCTCCAGTGGCCTTGGGTCCGGGTCTCACTGAGCAGCCCGAGGGCCACTCCAGCCCGGCTGGGGAAGAGAGTCCTGAACGGTTTGATGTGGGGATGGGGTGGTGGGCAGTGGGGAATAGATGGTTGACTTTGTTTCTTTATTTGTGCCATTGTTTGGACAATATTAAAGCTGCATGTAAAAGGGGAAATTAGTATATGATGTAGGCTAAAAGTGAAATCATAGTAACATATGTTTTAGTATTATTAACTTTTTTCTGTACAAATATTAGCACTAAATGTTTAAATATGTATGAATGCCAGAAATTTGTCAGTTCATGCAGTAGGATAAAAAAAAAAAAAAAAAAAAAAAAAAGGCTTTTCTTTTTAAACAGTTCCACTTTTAAAACCTGCCTCTGGGTTTTTGTTTTTTCTTGTTTGTGTGTGTGTGTGTGTGTGTGTGTGTGTGTGTGTGTGTGTGTGTGTGTGTCTGAAACAGATCTTGATAAAGCTCTGTGTTGGAGCTGCTGGTTTTTGTTATGGTTGTTGGAATTTCTTGGCCTACTAGGACAGTTCTGTGCTTCACCATGAGGTTTGCCTTTGTGGAAAACTGGTGACAGTGAGAATATAAACTCAATGTGAATCACGTGATACTTCGCAGGCGTGTGTTACAGTGGAGTCAGCTGACAGTATTTTGCTTTTTAACTCTATTGTTGCCTTTCCAAGTGACCTCTCCTCTTCTTTTAAAAAAAGAACACTTTCTGCTCATATCATAACCAGGTCCAACCCAGCTTCTTGGCATGAGGTTTACCCTGGTAACAACTCATGTGCAACTGGTAGTCTTGACCACATTCCATCCATTTCCTCAGGTTTCTGTGGTTCAGTAGCCCAGACCTGTTTGGCAGCCATTTCTAGCAGGGGCGGGGCCTCTTTATTTCTCTCCACCCTAACTCAGACCTCACCTTCCTCCCACCCACCCCTGCCTTGCTTTTCTTCCTCTTCCCCCAACCTAACTTCTGCCATGGGAACTGGTTAAAAACACTGCTCTAAAAACCATCTTCCAATTTCATAGAGATTTCTCACAAGTTATTTCATTCATAATCCACCATGAACAGTGACTAGCTTCGTGCAGTTGTTCATGTGATGTGTGTGTGTCTTTTCCTATTCAGAACTATGTGCTTGTCAAAATTATTTCTGGGTTGATTCAAAGGGAGGACTTGCTGGGGACCAGAATCCAAACGGCCTCAAGTGGAATTTTAAAACCTAGCCTGTCTCTTTTCCCTGGGATCCCTCTGTCAACCCCACGCCTTTTAGGAAAAAGAAAAGTGAGTGAACAGCAAGGAAGAGTGTTTGCACAGTACAGTAACATTTGGTTGTTCTTAAGGCTCTTTTCTTACAAAAATAAGAGACCCTCCAACCACGGGCTGTTTAGGAGGATGCCTGCTTGGGTCTCCAAATGGCTGGGGTAGGAATGGTTGTTGGGGCAGAGCCAGTGGAGGTGAGTGACCCTGAGACTAATGAACATCCCACCTAAATCCAGTCCTCCCCTTGGATCTGCCTTTGTCCTGCTTGTGTATCCAGGCAACCTCTTTTCAAGTTGGTCAGGCTTTGGACAGGTGAGTGATTTGCTGTATGTGTTTGTTTCTCTGCGTTACCTGGGGGTGCCTTGATTAAAATCGAACTTTATTACATACTGATTCTGGAACAAAACAGTTAGAAAAACTTTAAAAAAAAAAAAACCGACAAAGTTACGAGGCCATCCTGCTATTTATCTTCTGAGTTCCCAGCAATGACTCAGGCATCAGAGATGATGCTGCAGTGGAAAACCTGACTCTGTGTGTCTGCAACTGAATGTTGTGCGAGTAATTTATTAACTGTCTTTCTAAAGGTTTGCTGCTTTTAAGATGCACTATAATTCGGGATGTAATCCTTACATTGCTTTTCCAAGGAAGGGAACAAAAGTCTAGTGATTAGTATGCCAACTGCCACTACTCCTTCAAAAGGAGCCAGGACCAGCGACAAGACTCATGAGAGGACTGGCTAAAGTGAAGTGTGCACAGTGTGAAGTTTAATGCTGTTGTCAAGAGGCCTAAACCCACATTTTCTCTTTTAATATTTTATGATTGCCATCAAAGAAGAAGAAAAAGAAGGAACAGACAAAGGTTTGAAAATGATAAGCCTGTTAAGACACCAAAAACTCCTGTCCCGTGAAGCTGCTTGACATCCTGTGGAGTAGCATAATCCTCTCAAAATGAGGAAGAGCTGCCTGCAAAGCTTTCTCAAGTCCCTATTTGGCTACCTACTTCTCTACATTATGCCCCATTTAAACTAGGAGCTGTCTTAGAAATGACTTCAAACTGCTTCACTATTGCTTACAGTTTAGGAGGAGTCTCAGATCCAGAAGGAGCAAGAATCAAGTTTGGTCCTCAAATGACTGTAAATAGACTAAAGAACAAGGTGTTTTTTGTTTTTGTTTTTGTTTTCTAAGAATAAAGCTGTTCGTTGTATCATGAGTTAGTGTTTCTTCCCCAAACTGAAGACTGTGTTGGAAGTGCAATTTCTGGTGAGTCAGTCCACAATACAATGCCCTGTGTGGAGTTGGTATTCATACAGGAAATCTGTGTGCACGAGGCATTGTGTGTTGAAAGTGTATGTTTATAGTACTGCCTGAGCCATCTCATGACCCCAGCGTCCAAAACCGATGCTGTAGAACAGAACATATCTGTACACAAATAGTGTGTGCAAATAGCATTTGTACATAGAAAAGTCTCATTGTGGCAGATTGAGCATAAATTATTCAACTGACGGTGCAAAAACATTACTTGCAAAGAAAAGTTTATAGTATTTTCCTACACTCCACCCTGGGAGATGATATTTCTATCAAATGAATATCAGTGCATTTTAAATGTAATATGAAAACGATGCTGCCATTTTGTGAAGAATACCCACTTGGTTGCAGAGGCCAACTTTCATAGCTTTGATTTAATGTTGTGACACGGTGTATGCATTTTGCTGTCAAGCAATGGATAAACAGCTCTGACTTTCATTCTCATTCCAGTTTATTGACCTCAGATAAAACACTGGCCCTTCTTAGAAGCAGAAGTGTGCACCAAGACCATTCATTTCAGGTAGACTCACATTCAGTGCCAAGTGCTCCCATGGGAATAATCAGACGCATATGTTGCGAAAGAGTGAAGGGACTTGGACAAAGAGGGGTTTTCCTACAGATGGATGCTCAGTCTTCTACCAAAACATGTTTGGAGGCAGAACTATGACCTCCCCTTAAGTCCTAACAATGTATTTTGTGTGTGCAAATCCTGGGATGCCCGTTTCACGCTCTGACATAAAGACATGGCACCTCTAGTGAGTGATCAGGAAGATTCCATATGCATTTGGGAGCTTCAGGTGCTTGTTAGACACAGTGAGCCATTCAAGGCAAGCACCACCTTTGCTAGTGAGGCCAAGAGAGCCTGTGACAATTTGACAATTTGTTCCAGAACCAGTCTGATGCAAGTGCACCTCTAATATATGCCTTACAAACTCCAGAGGCCATATTCAAAACAGGGTCTTCTCAGTGTATGCAAGGGGCTGCAGCCCCTCTTCTCTTCCTCCCCAGGTTGAACAATACGGACAGTTTTCACACATATCTACCTGTATAACCCTCTGTACCTCTCATAACTGGTCAACGACTGTAACAGGTTACATCAGGTGTTTTTCTACATACTTTTTACACAGATTCTATGCGATTAATGTAATTTAATTCAATGCATCATTTTATTGTACTAGTTCTTAGGCTTGTCCTTATTTTTTTCTAAGTGATTGTGGTTTTTCTCGTGGTTTTTATTGTAAAAAATGAAAGGCTGTTGATGCTTATTCTCTGTAACTAAGAATTTTTACCTTTTGGGGGAAAAAAGCATTGCTATGAACTAATGAATTGAAACTTCATTTACTCATTGTAAATACACTATTGTGCAAAAAAAGTTTTCACTCAATTGAATTGCTAGTGTTAACTGAATTTTGTCTAGACACCATTTCTGTTGATGAAATAAAGACATATCATTATGCATTGTAAACTGATTTTCTCTGCCTCTGATCCCTATGTTCCAAAT